TCAGTTTTCCCTTTAGAAGGAGAGAGCTGGGCTGGAGGGCCCCAGGGGAATATGGATCGGTGGCAAAAAGAATGCTCAGCAAGCAATTTAACTCCTCAGACCGTGCCCCATCTTCAAAATGAGTGACAATAAAATGAATAATTGCACGTGGTCCACAAGGCCCCTGAATTTAAGTAAATCACACAAAGTGCTTAGCAGAGTCCCATGAACATAACGCGTTCCATAGATGTTACCTCTATTCCTGCTATTGTCATCATTCCGACCCTAACATTCAAGGTGTCTCTATTAAGCAAAAGGATTCCTTTGTGAATAATTTTAATCCGCCAATGTACTCAAGGGTCTATCTTAAGCACAGCTCTAGAGCCCTGATTGTAGCGCTTTCCATGGCCTGACGACCAGCTTTCCTGTCTCAAGGGGAAATCTGAGAATGGCCGAACAGCCATGACAGTCCTCTCGAAGAGTTCATTCCCCCTTCTCTCCGCGACCTGCTGAGGTCTGAGCCCGACTTCCCCAGCACGCCCATCTCAGTCACCATTGGTCGCCTCCTCGCTGGCGTGACTAAGACCCAGCCCTCTTCTCGCTGGGACCACTCTGAGGCGATCTGCGGAAGCTGAGGGGCCTCGGAGGAGGGGCCGCGATGCATCTCGGGCTTTGTAGTCCACCTGCACAACTACAGCCAGAGAGCGGGGCCTCACGAACCGGAGAACTACAATCCCCAGCAGCCGGGCGGAAGCGGAGCGAGGGGGGGCTCGCGTCACGTGGGCGTTCGGCCTGGGCGGGCTATTTCTCAGTGCGGCGGCGGCGGCGGTGGCGGCGGCTCCGGGGACCGGGGCCTTTTGTTTGGAGCGGCTGCGGGGGGGCCCCGGAGCGGCGAGGCCGGCGGCCTTCCCCAGCTTGCTCGGTCCCGGCCACCCCTCGCGGGGGTGGGGGGCCGCCCCCTGGGCCGGGCATCTCCTCAGGCGCCGCCGCCCCGCCCTAGGCCGGCCCCGCCCGGCCTGAGGGGAGGAACCGGCCGGGCCTCGCCGCGCGGCCCAGCCACCTCCGGAGTCGCCGCCTCTGCTCTCAGTGCCCCGGATCGGAGGCCGTCCATCGCCCCTCGGGCCGACGCCATGAAGATCAAAGATGCCAAGAAACCCTGTAAGACGGGGGCTGGGGCCCGCCAGGTTGGGTTTTTTTTTTTTTTTTTTTTTTCCTCCCATAGCTTTCCCATGGTTTGGCATGGACATTGGGGGAACTCTAGTAAAGCTCTCGTACTTTGAACCTATTGATATCACAGCAGAGGAAGAGCAAGAAGAAGTTGAGAGTTTAAAAAGTATTCGGAAATATTTGACTTCTAACGTGGCATATGGATCCACCGGCATTCGGGATGTACACCTTGAACTGAAAGATTTAACACTTTTTGGCCGAAGAGGGAACTTGCACTTTATCAGGTTTCCAACCCAGGACCTGCCTACTTTTATCCAAATGGGAAGAGATAAAAACTTCTCAACATTGCAGACGGTGCTATGTGCTACAGGAGGTGGTGCTTACAAGTTTGAAAAAGATTTTCGCACAGTAGGTATCTTTTACTCAAAACTGAAAATTGACCTTTTTTGTTTTTGTTTGTTTGTTTTAACAGATTGGAAACCTCCACCTGCACAAACTGGATGAACTTGACTGCCTTGTAAAGGGCTTGCTGTATATAGACTCTGTCAGTTTCAATGGACAAGCCGAGTGCTATTATTTTGCTAATGCCTCAGAACCTGAGCGATGCCAAAAGATGCCTTTTAACCTGGATGATCCCTATCCACTGCTTGTAGTGAACATTGGCTCAGGAGTCAGTATTTTAGCAGTCCATTCCAAAGACAACTATAAACGAGTGACTGGGACAAGGTAGTGACCTTTTTGGTTGTATTGCTGCATTCTGCAACTTAGCAAGTTTCTTTATTTTCTTTAGCCTTGGAGGGGGTACCTTTCTGGGTTTATGCAGTTTATTGACTGGCTGTGAAAGTTTTGAAGAGGCTCTTGAAATGGCATCCAAAGGTGATAGCACACAAGCTGACAAGCTGGTCCGTGATATTTATGGAGGAGATTATGAAAGATTTGGTTTGCCAGGTTGGGCTGTAGCATCTAGGTAAGTTTAACATTTGTGTTATTTAAGTTACACAGATTTGACTTTATTTTTCATTTTTCTGCAGTTTTGGGAATATGATTTATAAGGAGAAGCGAGAATCTGTTAGTAAAGAAGATCTGGCAAGAGCTACTTTAGTTACTATCACCAATAACATTGGTTCTGTGGCACGAATGTGTGCTGTTAATGAGGTAAAAAAACAAAAAACACAAAACTTGAATTATTACAAGTTTTTTCTTTGTTCTTTTCTTTTAGAAAATAAACAGAGTTGTCTTTGTTGGAAACTTTTTACGTGTCAATACCCTCTCAATGAAACTTTTGGCATATGCACTGGATTACTGGTCAAAAGGTCAACTAAAAGCATTGTTTCTAGAACATGAGGTATGGTAGGAAAATGTTTTTTGTGAATTTTATACTACATAACAGTTATTTTTAAATTACACAGGGTTACTTTGGAGCAGTTGGTGCACTTCTTGGGCTGCCAAATTTCAGCTAAAGCATCAGGTCTCTCTCTCTGCTAATAAATGTCATCCAAGAGGAACTAAAACCAGAGGCATTATTACTGCATTGTTTGTCACTGGGAACCAAAGGATAAAAGAGTAGCATAAGCTGCTGAATGTTGCCATATTAAAGGAGAGAACTTGGTAACGTGAAGTATTTCTCATTGAAATGCTTTCCCTTTTGTATATAGCCAGTGTTAAATCCTTAAATGCAATACAGCCTCTGATTATTGAGCTTCCTCTTAAAAAGATTTTTTTATTTTATGTAGCCAACATTGCAGTACTGTATGCTCAAACACAAATCTTAAAGTATCGGAACTGTTTAGCTTATGAAAATAATCGACTCTGAATATTTGTTACAAGTCTGTTTTATGTGTTTTGATTACTAGTGAGCAGAAAATAACATACCCTGTATTCAAAATTACTGAAATGGCAATCAAAGATGATCATTTTTATGTGATTTTAGAAATGTTAAGGCAATACTACTAATTATTGTAGGTTTTTTTAACGTATCACCCAAAGCATGTATGTGATCTTTCCCCATTAGTATCTTTTTCTCAAATGCCATAATTAACTGAAATACTATTATTAAATTTTCATGAGAATTCTAAAATGAATCCTGGGAAATGCACGTTTGGTGATGTTGCACTTTCTGTATTTTACAGGAATTAGTCAATACATGTTGAAATGTTTAACATTTTAAGATTGGAGGCTTAATTACTGGGAGTCTGTCTAATGAAGTCCTGGGACTATTGTAATGGAATATGATTTGAGTTCACTGTGCTCTTTTTGTTTGTTTGTTTTGGTCATATATACATTCAGAACTTTTATTTTAAAACAACCACAATAACATTAATAATAGAAAATTCATCTGTAAATATTCACAGTCTAGTCACTGAAAAATGGGAAAACCTCTACCATGCCTTATTATTACCCTTTGCTGTTTGAGGAGCCAGAAATAGAGGTGCAGTTAGAGGACGGTCACTTTTTCCAACAAAACCCACTCCATAGCCATGTGGATTTTTATCCAAAGGCTCAACAACCAGAGGGAATGGTGAGACCTGATAACTAAAATACTGTTATTGGCAAGGGTTTGAAATGTGTAAGAACCTAGGAGGGAAAGGAAGATTGAGCAACATAGGAAAAGGGGAAGAGAGGCTGAGTGTCACCAAGGTCCAAACTCCATTTATAAAAATACTGCAAAACCAGGAGTTGATGGTAGAAATGCATATGATCCATGGCAGGAGTAAATCTCTCCACCTCCTCTAACTCTCTGAAAACTCTAGAGTTGGAGCAAGTCTTCCATTTGCTTCTTATCCCCTTAAAAGAATGCCTTCCACTTCCCAACAGCCCCCATCAAGGGACCCCAAGAGGCCACCATGCTCTTATCTCGCACTTTCTTTCCTATTCCCCTTGCCTGAATCTGGAGTGGGGTTGAGCCCTCTGCCTTCAACCTTAAGATTTAGGAAGTTCTTTCCCCAACTGTCTAACTTGGAAAGGTAGATGAGTCTGAATTTTGAAGTAACGAATGCAAATTCCACTCAGCAGAGGCAATGTTATTTATGTACATAGGGATAGTGGAATGAGTTTTAATAGATTCTGTCCAAAAGGGGTTTGTTCCTCTTATTTCCTCTATGTAGGAAGTTGTGTCTTAGGCAACTTTATCAGTATCAATGGAAAAATGATAGGCACTACAATGAAATGGCAGGATGCCAATATGAGATATTTCAGGAATAATAAGAAATACAGTTTGTTTGTATAAAATAAACTATCTCAAGAAAGTTTTCAACGACAGTGATAGTGTTCATTTGTAAGAGAGAGTTCTAGAACTTCGATGTCCAGTGCAGTAGCCACTACCCATATGTAGCTGTTGAGCATTTGAAATATGGTTAGTCCAAATTGAGATGTGCTCTAAAGGACAATAAAAGGTTAAATATCTCCTAATTTTTTGTATTGATTACATGTTGAAATGTTAACATTGGAAATATTGGGTTAAAGAAAAATACACAATTAAAATGAATCTTGGCCAGGCGCAGTGGCTCACGCCTCTAATCCCAGCACTTTGAGAGGCCAGGGTGGGCAGGTCACCTGAGGTCAGGAGTTCGAGACCAGCCTGGCCAGTGTGGCAAAACCCTGCCTACTAAAAATACAAAAATTAGCCAGGCATGGTGGTGCGCACCTGTAGTCCCAGCTACTTGGGAGGCTGAGGCAGGAGAATTGCTTGAACCCAGGAGGAGGAGGCTGCAGTGAGCTGAGATTGTGCCACTGCACTCCAGCCTGGGCGACAGAGTGAGACTCTGTCTCAAAAAAAAGAATCATCTGTTTCCAATTATTTTTAAATGTGCTTACTAGAAAAGATAAAATCACACATGGTTTACATTTTATTTCTATTAAGACAGCACCGTTAAGAACATAGAGCTTTGAGGAATTGTGGTATTAGAACCAAATCTATTTACCACAGTGAGCTTACAGGGAGTTACTCGAGATCTTAATAAAAAATTATAATCTTTGGCAGCCTTCATTATGATTTTGTGTTCTTATTATTCCAGTACCTCTAGATTACATATGGGAAAAGCTAAAGAGCCACAGTGGTGAGATGGTTGCTCACTCTAGCAGGTAATTTCAGTTTGAAAGGATAAAATATATGAATCATAGTTCACATTAACCAAAGTACAGTGATGAAATAACTTAGACTCTGACCATTCCATTTTTTCTTAAAGATTGCCCTAAATCTATAGATGCTAATACAGTATTTGCCACAGGTATAAAACTTGTAGTTACTGTCATTCAATTAAGATTCTTATCTGTACAGATATACAAATCAGAAACTTTTAAAATAAATTGAACTAATGGAATTTTGGCTCCAATATTTAGTCACTACAATGGAAATATTAAAGCAAGGAACATGAAGTCATTGTAGGGTTTTAAAATGGCTACTGACTGACATGAATTCAGAGTTTCAAACAGTCTAAATTCTAAAAACTTAACTTTACACGCTTTTCCTCCTAAATAACCACTCTAATAATTCATACATTCATATCTTCAGGTAAAGAAAACTGAATTTTAAACAATTGAGGCTGGGTGCAGTGGCTCATGCCTGTAATCGAATATAAGGACTTGAGTATAAAATTTGAAAACTACATGGGGAAATGTCTTTATCATGCATCTCTTGATAGTCTACTGAAAACTATTAAGTAAACCTGCGGTCTGTAAACAAAAAAACCCATAGTGATACTTACCTTGTGTAATGTAAACAATTTTTTAAGCTCTTTAAAGTACATCTAGATTTACTGGTAATGTATAGAAGTCAATTTTATCCCCAAGCATTTCTACTTCCTAAACCATTAGCAAGAGTCTCAAAACAACTTCACTAAACTATTGGACCTCCAGTGTTAACTTGCCAACATAAAAATCTGAAAAACTTTGTAATCACTATCAAAAATACAAAAGAGAGAATAAATTCCCAGGTAAAAGGCTTTACAAATTTTGGAACTATTATGCTTTTGTTTACTAAACACTGATCCTTTTAGTAATTCTGCAGTATTGCCTCAGACTCCCACAAAGTTTCAAAATAGCTCATCTATTAGATTCCTGTAACATTTATTTGGGATAAACGTGGTTTTGTTGCCGTTGTTCATAATAGAATAAAATATTTAGCTTTGATGGTTCAGATGTAATACAAAGAAATAACTAAGTTTGGGCCTGAGATAAATGTGGTAAAGCAAGAATGCAGAGATGCTGTAATGATGAGTGAGTTTTATAGCATTACTGAGGACCTGAAAACTTGCTGCCAAGGACACTTTGAAGGTTTTGTTGGCTGGAAGAAGTGTCTCTGGAATCCCACTCCTAGCTCTTCTTGAATATTTGAAAAGAATTAGATAAGGGCCATGGGGACCCAGGTCACCCCACCTCTTCTTTTCAGTTTGGCTACAACATTGGAGTCATCAGTGCTCCTGAGACAGTCATACAGGACTTTCTCAGTTACACTTTGAAAGAGAGGTCAGAAGACTCTCCCTCTGAGGTTTTGCTCATGTCCCCCTGGCCCTTGTCTGTGGCCATCTTCCCCAATGGTGATATGATTGGCTCCTTTCTGTTGCACTCTTTGTCAACCACTTTGGCAGGTGCAGTTCAATGCTTATCATAATTTGTTGGCTATTACTGGTTGCCTTATGGGATTCTGCAGACAAGCTGAGTTGGTTGAAATGCTGATCCTGGGCCACTAGATTACTGGCTTGTAATGCGGACTCTGCACAAGTTTTGTGCCCATGTACATTGGAGAGATCTCGCCTACTCCCCTTTGGGGTACCTTTAGTGCTCTCAACCAGCTGGACGTCGTTGGTATTCTGGAGATCCAGATCTTTGGTCTGGAGTTCATCTTGGGGTCTGAAGAGCTATGCCCAGTGATACTGGGCTTTACCATCCTTCCAGCTGTCCTATAAAGTGTAGCCCTTCCATTTTGCCCTGGAAGTCGTAAGTTTTTGCTCATTAACAGAAAGGAAGAGTACTAATGAGATCCTTCAGCAATTGTAGGGGACTCAGGATGTGTCCCAGGACATCTAGGAGATAAGAGTGCTAGGATGATACAAGAAAAGCAAGTCACTACACTGGCGCTCTTTAGAGTACCCAGCTACCAACAACCCACTGTCATTTCCATCATGCTCCAGCTCTCTCAGTAGCTCTCTGGAATCAATGTTGTCTTCTATTACTCAATGAGAATCTTCAAGGATGCAGGTGTTGAGAAGCCAATCTATAGATTAGTGCAGGAGTGGTTAATATTATCTTCTTGACTGTAGTCTCTCTGTTTGTGGTTGAAAGGGCAGGAAGGACTTTACATATGATAGGTCTTGAGGCATGGCGTTTTGTTCTGTCCTCATGATTGTTTCTTTGTTATTAAAGGATGAGTATGGTGGGATGAGCTTTGTCTGTAGTGGGGCTATCTTGGTCTTTGTGGCCTTCTCTGAAGTTGGACCAGACTCCGTTCCCTGGAATACTGTGGCCACACTCTTCAGTTTGCAATAGCAGTGGCTGGTTGCTCCAACTGGACCTCCAACTTTCTAGTTGGATTGCTCTTCCTGAACAATTATTATCTAGTTTAAGTGTGTTGTTGCTTTAGGGTCATGGCATGCTTATGTATTTCTGTTACCATCTGACCATGGTACTATGCCAAGTTCTCTTAGGGGACCTGAATCTTTCCAGTAGACCACATTTGAGAGAGTATGAGTCAACTGGGCATAGTTCCCAACAACCCAAAATACATACGTACTTCACTGAAGCAGATCTCATGATTCCATTGACTTCATTTCTAAAATTGGACTTTGAGCAGCCAATTTCTAAGGATTAAAAAGAAACTTTAATGCATTGTAGACCTCTGTACACAGAAAAATCTTTGTAACTTTTGGGCTTAATTTTCATTCTTAAAAAATCTGGTAACTTTTTCAAATGCAACCACTGTCAGTTTGCTGTGAGGCTAGGCAAACAACACAAGGTATAGAATTTCCCATCACCACCACCCTGACCCCGCGAGAAGATTGCCTTTTAATTAGAGACTTGTAGAACTAGTGCCTTTTAAGTTCTACACTCATCTTTTCCAAAGACTATTAGTAAACTTGCCATGTAATTTGACATGGCAGTTCCTTGCTCAGCTACTCTAAATAAAGTTGGAAATTAGGTGGTCTCTTAGTTTGGGTAAAGTCAGTACTATTGCCAGTAATATACATGGTAATTGAAAGCCCTTAAAGTGGTTCAGATTATTTGCCAAATATTAGACTCTATAAAAATTTCTGAGGTTTTTTTTCTTTTACCTTTGAGTGTACATGTGATTGCTATAATGTAAATACCAGTCCCTTAAAGACTGTTTCTATAAGCAGAATGATGCAGCACAAAGTGGAAAGGTTTTCCTCTTATTCCAGCAGTATTCTTGCCTTCAAAGAGTAGTCCATCTTGCCTTGATTTTTAAGGTTGTTTTCTTGGATGGAAAGCTTAACTGGATAGTAATTTCCATATGTTCTTTATAACCACTCTGTATATTATAAGCAAAGTTTTTTCATATTGTATCTTTTTCTGTTGAGCACTTTATGCATTTTAGTCTATTGCATTTGAGAATGTAGTTTAGAAATTCACTGTTTAAAGCCATGTGAAAACTGATAGAGGATAATGAAAATGAGTGTACATTATTTTGAATTTAACTTAACTGTTTTGTGGTGGGTGTGAACAAAACATTAGAAATATATTATCTTTTTGTGATAATACTCTCTGACCTCACTTAAAGTGATCTGCCATGAGGTATCCATGATCAAGTTTATGTTTATTCTAATACCTAAGGAATTCAGCCAACTTTGTTTCTATCATCAGATAATCTCAGAAAATAGTGTGTTTTATCTATATTACTGCCTCTTTTCAATATTTAAGAGAATAATTGTCTTCTGGTTTCTACTGAGCCTAGTAATAATCACTAAAGACCTAAAAAAGGAATTCCTTCTGTTAAGAGTATTTGGATAGCCCATTCACGATAATGGTGGTGTGAAAATCAATCATCCCAGCTTTTCTGACATATCTAAATTTTGAATAATTAATTTCCACTTCCAAAAAATTCAAATGTTTTCTCAAAGCAGTCACTACTTATTTGCATTATTCCTGCATATTCAGTGAATGTGAGGTCATATTTGGTATTGTATTAGAAGTAGTGTTGGTCACTGGTCTTGCCTCTTTGAACATTATTTTTATTTGTAAAATGAGGGAGTTGGTTTGTTATGATGGGAAATGAGTCAGTTTTCAGGGTCCTGAGAAAATTGCTTCATTCATGGCTGTGTTTGAGATAACTAAAGTAAATTTTTTTTCAGGTATTTGGTGTCATGTTTTGGAGTTAATATTTAGTGCTTATATAATTTTAAGTTATTACATAATTTTTATTGGTATATATTTGATAGGTACTAGGTATTGGATTCTCACCAAACCAGTAGAATGGTATTCTCTCTTAATATGTGATTGCCTGTAATGGCCAGGTAGATATACCTTAAAGTAATATGAAAGGTTTTATATGTATATTAAAATGTTTGTACTTTTAAATCTGTAAAGGTTATCTGGAATTTTTACTGTGTTAACTTCAGAATTATATGGGCATTATGACTTTTTCATTGTACAAAAAATTATTCATAAATGTTAGAATACAGATGTTCCTTGACTTACAATAGGGTTATGTTCCAGTAGACCCATTGTAAATTGAAAATACCGTAAGTTGAAAATACATTTAATACGCCTAACCTACTGAACATCCCAGCTTAGCCTAGCCTATCTTAAATGTGTTCTGAACACTTAACGTTGGCCTTTAGCTGGGCAAAATCATCTAATACAAAACCTATTTTATAATGAAGTGTTTAATATCTCAAATAAGAGTATTGTACCACATATCGTTATCCCAGGATAATATCAGAGTACAAAATTTGAAGTACAGTTTTTAACTGAATGTGTATTGCTTTTGCCCCATTATAAAGTTGAAAAACCATAAGTCAAACCATTGTTAAGTCGGACTGTTTGTGTTACATATATTTGGGATTTTTTAGTGGCCCTTTTTAAAAAGCTGTTTCTTATTTCTGATCATTGTGAGTGGGGATAGATGTGGGAAGAACCATGTCTCTACTAAAAATACAAAAAATAGCCAGGCTTGTTGGCACACACCTATAGTCCCAGCTACTCGGGAGACCGAGGCAGGAGAATCACTTGAACCGGGAGGCAGAGGGCAGATCATGCCACTGTATTCCAGCCTGGGCAACAGAGTAAGACTCTGTCTCAAAAATGAATGAATGAATGAATGAACGAATGAATGTACTATGAGCTGATACTGGGATTTCAGGTACCGCAGTTTGTGCTGAATGATATGTTTGGGGTAAATCAGTTTTTTTCTTATAGAATTTCGGCGTTTTTGCTGCAACTGCCACTAATTTTGCATTTAAAAGAACAAAAGAGGAATGTATTTTTCAAAGGAGTGAATGAGGTTAAAATCAAGATTTTGAATGGTATAAATATGCAACTAATTCAGTTGTAGGATATTATTAAATTTTTTATTGCTAAATATGTTTCTTTCATACGTTGCAGTGCTTACAGTTCCAACAGCTTTCCAAGAAAACATTTCCATATTTGTGTTATTTGTAAAGTATACATAAATAATGTAAAATAATTTGGGATTATTTCAACTTTACATTGTATGTCTGAATTTCATCGATGTTGTACCTGGCTCAGTCAATAGTTGTCACAGGTATTAAGCCATTTTGGAATTTGCCACTTTTTTCTGGGTAACCTGTTTTAGTTTAGTTTACAGCATTTAGAAACAGAAGGTAACTTTATAGAAGTAACACCAATATCCTAGTCTGCTTGCCCCGAATATAACTAATAGTATTAGGATGTAAGCAATATTAAGATGGTTTTTATTATTTTTTATACACTGTGTGCTTTTACTTTTTATTTAAACTACAGCAAAAAACTGATTTTTTAACTAAAATTGAATGGCGTTTATCTTAATGACCAGTTATTGACCAAAGTGTACTCAGAAGATGTTATTATGTCCCAATCTAAGGAATCCTTTAATTTGGGGATTAATTTTACTTACACATGCCATTTCAGTTTCAGTTGCCTCATTCTATTACATCATTCTTGTCAAGTCTAAGCTTTATCATGTCTGAATTCTTTTAACACTGAATCTGTGATGTAAAAATGTATGATGTGCCATAAATTTTATTCATAATAAACTAAGTTATAGCCTATTGTAATCTGTAAAACATTTCTTGTAAATTACCTAATTTATTTTTTCATTTATGTACAGTATCTTATGTAAATTTGAAAAATGTTTGCCATGGCGCATTCTGTAAACATTCCCGTATTCTTTTCCTTAATGCTTATTTGCATGAAGGTAACTTGGGTTTTGCTTGTTTGTATTGGATAACCATTAAGCCAACTTCAGTTTCTCTGCCTTTTTTTCTGTAGTTTAACCATTTCTAATTTTGTTCATATTCTAAATAGATGTTAGAATCATACTTTTTATTTTCTACTTTCTAAATAAATTATCTAAGTTGTTTACTATGTGTGCCTTTTTATTATTTAACTTACATATT